GGTTTTATGAGTTATTACCTATTTCAAAAATTATTGCAATGTGTAAAAAAGAACAAGGACTTGTACTATCTGACTTTAAGGCTTACTATAAGCTATTACAGACAAGGCATCAGGAGTGACAAATAGATAAACAGACTGAGTTAAGAGACTTGAAACTGATCCACAGCTATACGGTCAATAAATGGGTTTTCAATAAAAGCAGTTCAATAAAAGAAAATAAATCATTTCAATTAATGGACTTTTATATGGATGTGGGGAGACCAACAATGTTATTCTCCCTCACACTACACACAAAAGTAATTTCAGCCGCATTACACACCAAAACTTAAAAGTTAAAGATATAAAGCATTTCAAGGATAGTTTGTGACTTGTTGGTAGGCAAAGATCACCCTACCAACAAGCAGGACACAAAAAATACATATATAAGAAAGACATGATAAATGAGACTTCATCAACATTAGCCACACCTTCTCATCAAAAGATACCACTAAGAAAGTGAAAAGGCAAGCAAGTCACAGACAGAGAGAAAATAGCCACAAAACGTGTCTGACCTCCACACCCTGCAGTTATAATTATAGTGGTCTGGTACACTGCGCCCAGTTTCTGCTGGATGGAGTATTTTCTGGGTGTCTCTAATGAGTAAGAGAGGGCCCCATGGGATATTCCTTCAGTTCCCAGGTGAACAGTGGGAAAGACTCCACATTGACCAACCTCGGGGGCCTAAAAATCCAGGTCCTATAGGAGGGTAGAGTATACCTGGACCCTGACCCAGACCCCTGGATGGGTTGTGCCAAGAGACCCAGCAAGGGAAAGGATTTCCTCCTGCCTCAGGTTCTCTGTCCTTCTGTGGTTAGACGACCTGAACCCAACTCCCTCCCCAAGCACTGGAGATGGGGCTTTTCCAAGGGCTGGGGATCTTGCTGTCCTGAGAACAGCTGAGCAAGGGGGTCGAGGAGGAGCTTGGGTGGTGGAGGAGAGGAAACCGGGTAAGATGCATGAAGCCGTTGGCTATACCAGGCACAGAGAGGACCCACTGGGACCCAATGGCCTGCATGTGAAGCCAGGCCTTGGGCCACCTCGTTCCTCAAAGGGGTGCTGACTTCCATGGGGTGTTCAAAGGGACTGTGGAAAGAGAGGCCTTCAGCCCACACCTCTGAATGCTTTTCGACCACAGCATGCCCTGTGGCCTTTATCCTGCTGGTGTGGAACAGTCAGAGCCCTGCAGGGCTGCAGAGCTTCTGTACTGGGCGGCATCCCAGCCTGAGTGTCAGAGCTCAGAGAGCAGGCACCGGAGCAAGTAGAGAGGAGGGCACCTTTTGGACAGAATGTGTGGGACAAGAGCGACGGCTCATCCATTCAGGTTCCTCAGAAAATGAGAGTCAGGAAGATGAGGGCGCAGACCTGATTCCCTACACAGGGCTGAAAGCAGACAACCGGAGGAAGAGCAGCACCTGGGCCAACGAGGTAGAAGACAGAAGACCACAGTCTACTCCTGCCCTCAATCTCACCCCTTCCCACCCACATCCTCCACGCCCCCTGATCACCTTCCTCAGAAGTGTAATAGGAATCCAGATTCCCCCTGGCCTGGTTGCTGCGGGAGGCACAGTGGCCTGATGGAGCCTGAGGCAGGTGTGGGAAGATGTGGATTGTCTAACTGGAGGTTGGGAGTTCAGGGTGAGGAAGGAGAAGCTTGGAGTGCAGGATTTGGTGGTATGTATGTGGCTGTAGGCAAAA